GGCTGAGGTGGGAGGATCATTTGAGCCCAGGAGTTGAAGGCTGCAGTGAGTTACGATCAAGCCATTGCATGCCAGCCTGGAAATAGTGGAATGAGCAAGACCCCATCTCTACAAAAAATAGAAAATTAGCTGGGCTTGTTGATGCACACCTGCAGTCACAACTACTCGAGAGGCTGAGGGAGGAGGATCGCTTGAGCCCAGGAGGCTGAGGCCATAGTAAGCTATGATGGTGCCAATGGTGCCACTGCACTCCAGCCTGGGTGACAGAGTGAGACCCTGTCTCAAAAAAAGAAAATAAAATAAAAGTGCATCCCCTGGAGAGGGAGTATCTACTCATACTATTTGGAATTTGTCAGTGAGGAAGATTTGTCTTTTCTTGTTTAAAAAATAGACACTTCTGGCCAGGTGTGGTGGCTTACACCTGTAATCCCAGCACTTCGGGAGGCTGAGGTGGGTAGATCACTTGAGGTCATGAGTTCGAGACCAACCTGGCCAGCATGGTGAAACCTCATCTCTACTAAAAGTACAAAAACTAGCCGGGCGTGGTGGTGGGTGCCTGTAATCTCGGCTACTCGGGAGGCTGAGGCAGGACAATTGCTTGAACCTGGAAGGTGGAGCTTGCAGTGAGCCGAGATTGTGCCACTGCACTCCAGCCTGGGCAACAGAGGGAGACTCCGTCTCAAAAAAAAAAAAAAAAAAATAGACACTTCTAATGAGCTGATGCCATAGATACCCTGTCATAGATGGGATAGATGTGCCATATGGGCACAGGAGACCTCAGCTGTGCAAGGATGTCAGATGCACTTGGCTTTCTCAAGCCCTCGTGGGGAAATATAGATCACATCCCTTCCCCTGGGGTGGGCAGAGAGTAACGTAATATGGTCCAGTTAGGGAAATATTAATAGAAGCTAACTTGCAGACAGGAAGCAATTAGGATGCAGGAGGAAGACATATGTCATCAAGGGCTAGATCATGTGGTGTCAGCCAGGGGATGTGAAACAGGCATGAAAAGCGCTTGACAGGCAATGTCCACCACCACCCTGTTCCCACATTATCCGTAAGTCTTGCTAAAGGCAAGATTGCTGTTTTCTGGAATTTTCAAAGACAGACAGTTGGACTACCTGCAGTCATCTGGAATTTGGCCAGAACAAAGGAAGTAAGCAAATAGAAGACTCCCAAATAAGGTATATATTTATCATCAAAGCAGATGCCCAAGCCTGTTTACCTCACTCAGAGGAGGCGCCCACGGCAACTATGAACTCTTACTTTACACAGAGTCCTTGCACGCTGGGTTCTGCTGGTGTCCAAGTCCTCAGAGGCTTTGAAGTAGCAAATTGTGTTGGTGGGATGGAGCCGCCATCAGCCCCATGTTGGACTGTTGGCAGCCTGGGACCGTGTAGAACCACAGATGTGGACACAAGCATTTTTCCTTTCCTTTCTCTTTTTCTCTTTCTCTCTCTCTTTTTTTTTTTTTTTTTTTTTGCAGATTGTAAGAAAGGAGAGGGGAATATGGGAATTTATTTATTTATTTACTTATTTATTTATTTTGAGACAGTGTCTTGCTCTGTTGCCTAGGCTGGAGTGCAGTGGTGCGATCTCAGCTCACTGCAACCTCCACCTCCCAGGTTCAAGCAATTCTCATGCCTTAGCCTCTGGAGTAACTGGGACTACAGGCATGCACCACCTTGCCCAGCTAATTTTTGGATTTTTAGTAGAGATGGGGTTTCACCATGTTGGCCAGGCTGGTCTCGAACTCCTGACCTCAAGTGATTCACCCGCCTCGGCCTCCCAAAGCACTGGGATTACAGGCATGAGCCACCGTGCCCAGCTGGGATCGATTTTAGAAAAAGATTAAGGCTGAGTGCAGTGGCTTATGCCTGTAATCCCAACGCTTTGGGAGGATCACTTGAGGCCAGCCTGGGCAACATAGTGAGACCCCGTCTCTACAAAAAATTAAAAATTAAAAAAACTAGCTAATCATGGTGGCATGTGCCTGGAGTCCCAGCTGGTCGAGAGGCTGAAGTGGGAGGATCACTCGAACCCAGGAGTTCAAGGCTGTAGTAAGCTATGATTGCGCCACTGCACTGCAGCCTTGGCAACACAGCGAGACCCCGATTGTAAAACAAAGTTCAGTTTAAGAAAGAAAAAAGAAAAGAAAAAGGTTAAGATACTTTTTTCGGGGGAATGTTTACAGAGGCTGTGGGTCAGAATGAAGCAACACCAGAAGCTATGGAGACTGGGGTTTCTGCTGTGTTTCAACTTGGTTTTTTGTGTTCTCGGGAGAAGACACCCTTGGCCGTGGGCCGTGAGACCTTTGATGTGTGTTTACGCTGACCGCGAGTTGTTGGGATGGCTTCTGCGGTGGGTGGTTCTCTTGGTATTCTCGGTTTTGAAGCTTATTTTTAGACTCTGAACTCTCCTTCTTGGCAGGAGTTGAATCCCCCTGGGGGTTTTCAAGTTGTTCTTGGACTGCTGGTTTTTGAAATAGAAGCCCCTTTGGTGGGGTCCCCCATAAACCCAGGCGCTGGTGCCCACCTTGTGATGTGAAGGCTCCTGTAACACGACCTCACTTTCCTGGCCCCGCACTACTCACCTGCCCCACGGGACACAGGTACATGGCTTCTGGGTGTCTGTCCCCGCTGTTTCTTATCTGGTATGTTCTGTTTCTGTTTTAGGTAAAATGTCGGTTCCAGGACCTTACCAGGCGGCCACTGGGCCTTCCTCAGCACCATCCGCACCTCCATCCTATGAAGAGACAGTGGCTGTTAACAGTTATTACCCCACACCTCCAGCTCCCATGCCTGGGCCAACTACGGGGCTTGTGACGGGGCCTGATGGGAAGGGCATGAATCCTCCTTCGTATTATACCCAGCCAGCGCCCATCCCCAATAACAATCCAAGTACGTGTGGCCTCCCAGGCCCCCCTTACCATCAACCTGTGTTTGTCCCTCTCCCTTTCATCAGTTACCGTGCAGACGGTCTACGTGCAGCACCCCATCACCTTTTTGGACCGCCCTATCCAAATGTGTTGTCCTTCCTGCAACAAGATGATCGTGAGTCAGCTGTCCTATAACGCCGGTGCTCTGACCTGGCTGTCCTGCGGGAGCCTGTGCCTGCTGGGGTGAGTCTGCCTCCCACTTGGCCCCAAGCCATAACGCGCTCCGTGTGTCTCTCTCTCCTCCCAGGTGCATAGCGGGCTGCTGCTTCATCCCCTTCTGCGTGGATGCCCTGCAGGACGTGGACCATTACTGTCCCAACTGCAGAGCTCTCCTGGGCACCTACAAGCGTTTGTAGGACTCAGCCAGACGTGGAGGGAGCCGGGTGCCGCAGGAAGTCCTTTCCACCTCTCATCCAGCTTCACGCCTGGTGGAGGTTCTGCCCTGGTGGTCTCACCTCTCCAGGGGGCCCACCTTCATGTCTTCTTTTGGGGGGAATACGTCGCAAAACTAACAAATCTCCAAACCCCAGAAATTGCTGCTTGGAGTCGTGCATAGGACTTGCAAAGACATTCCCCTTGAGTGTCAGTTCCACGGTTTCCTGCCTCCCTGAGACCCTGAGTCCTGCCATCTAACTGTGATCATTGCCCTATCCGAATATCTTCCTGTGATCTGCCATCAGTGGCTCTTTTTTCCTGCTTCCATGGGCCTTTCTGGTGGCAGTCTCAAACTGAGAAGCCACAGTTGCCTTATTTTTGAGGCTGTTCTGCCCAGAGCTCGGCTGAACCAGCCTTTAGTGCCTACCATTATCTTATCCGTCTCTTCCCGTCCCTGATGACAAAGATCTTGCCTTACAGACTTTACAGGCTTGGCTTTGAGATTCTGTAACTGCAGACTTCATTAGCACACAGATTCACTTTAATTTCTTAATTTTTTTTTTAAATACAAGGAGGGGGCTATTAACACCCAGTACAGACATATCCACAAGGTCGTAAATGCATGCTAGAAAAATAGGGCTGGATCTTATCACTGCCCTGTCTCCCCTTGTTTCTCTGTGCCAGATCTTCAGTGCCCCTTTCCATACAGGGATTTTTTTCTCATAGAGTAATTATATGAACAGTTTTTATGACCTCCTTTTGGTCTGAAATACTTTTGAACAGAATTTCTTTTTTTTAAAAAAAAACAGAGATGGGGTCTTACTATGTTGCCCAGGCTGGTGTCGAACTCCTGGGCTCAAGCGATCCTTCTGCCTTGGCCTCCCGAAGTGCTGGGATTGCAGGCATAAGCTACCATGCTGGGCCTGAACATAATTTCAAGAGGAGGATTTATAAAACCATTTTCTGTAATCAAATGATTGGTGTCATTTTCCCATTTGCCAATGTAGTCTCACTTAAAAAAAAAAAAAAGAAAAAGAAATGGATAATTTCATCTACTGCCTTTACTTGGGGTTAATGTGATTCTTAAACACCTTCATCATGGAACTCTCAGAGTGGGGTCCGTTTTGGTTTCCTGGTGGTGGGTTTTGAAAGATAAGGGAAAGCACATTTTGAGCATGTCTGGGTACCATGGTGCGGATGCTTGGGAACCAGAACTGTTTCAGAGGAATCTAAAGTCTGATTTTAGTTTTCAGAGACACAGCTTGTTGTAAAACATGAGAAGACATGATTTCTAGGACTCAAGCAGCAAGCCAGGATTCTAGGTTGGCTGCTGTGTCATCTTTGAAGTCAAGACAAAGCTGGGCTCGACCTTCAAGGGTCCTCGTTTTGATAATACTTCAGAATAGGGAACTCATGTGAATACTACTATGTAGAAATAAAACCTAGACCTTGAGCGAACATCTGTATATTGGTTGAAAACGATAGTGGTAACCATTGATCCCCCTTCATTTGATGTTTGGAAAATTCCAGTAATTATCATTTTTGCAACGAATATGGATACCACATAGTACTTTGGTGTTACCTGCTTTTGAAAAATAAAGTCTTTGGTTCACCCGGTGAACTATTTATGAGTTCTTTTGGTGTGAAGAAAGGGCTCATGTTGCATTTCCAGCCATTGCTACAAAGAACCTTTATTTGTTCAGTAACGGTAGAAAATCCTTCCCGATTAAAAACTTCAGACTTGCTGAATATCCTGCAATGTCAAGATGACCGATGTTGAGTTGGGTGGATTTGCTAACGAGTCAGATTTGAACATGAGGCTATTGGAACCCAATAGGCGTCATTGATGGCGGCAAGCCATAGCTTTCAAGTTTTAATAAAATGCACAAAAGAGAACTGTCCCCATTCATTCTCTGAACAAAACATGC